GCCGTGGGGGCGGGCAGGATATCACTGTGGAGTAGGGGAAGGGCACTCCTGGGGTGGCAAGGTGGGAGGTGGGCCCTGTGTTCCCACAGTGGGCAGGGAGGTAGTGAAAGGGAAGCTGGCCGGACAGGCAGGGCCATTCCAAGAGGGCTTTGTGCGCAGGGCTAAGCCAAGCTTTCTCCATAGGCAATGGGGAGCAACTGGAGGTTCGTAGCAGGAGAAGGACACATCTTGCCCACCAGGAGGCTAAGTAAAAACAGTTGTCTCCCAAGTTATAAGTTCCTGGAACCCTTGCTGGGAGCAGGATTTAGAAAAATGATGCTGAGAGATGCTAGAAACATATTCGCCCTGAGGCTCTCTCACTCAGACTGCAAGAGGAAGGTATCATCAGAATTGCCCTTAACCAGGAACCAGAATAGCTGGGTCCCCTTCCTGCCAAGTCAGCAACCAGCTATGTGACCTTGCTCAGGTCCATCTCCGGGTGTCAGTTTCTTCATCTACAATGCAAGAGGGTTGCCCACCTCTGAGAACCCTTCTAACCCCAAATCTCACCCTATGAATCTAAGAACACCAACCCCTCGCCATCCTAAGTATCACAGAGCCAGGCAAGCATGGGTGAGAGCTCAGACCATCCTTGTTGGACTAAAAGGAAGGGGCAGACTGCCCATGGGGGGCAGCCGAGAGGGTCAGGCCCCCATAGGTCCTCAGCCTGCTTCAACCTCAAAGGGGATGGGGGGCTGAGTGGTGCCAGAGGAGCAGCAGGCTCGCTCGGGGAGAGTAGGGCCTTAGGATAGAAGGGAAATGAACTAAACAACCAGCTTCCTCCCAAACCAGTTTCAGGCCAGGGCTGGGAATTTCACAAAAAAGCAGAAGGCGCTCTGTGAACATTTCCTGCCCCGCCCCAGCCCCCTTCCTGGCAGCATTACCACACTGCTCACCTGTGAAGCAATCTTCCGGAGACAGGGCCAAAGGGCCAAGTGCCCCAGTCAGGAGCTGCCTATAAATGCCGAGCCTGCACAGCTCTGGCAAACACTCTGTGTGGCTCCTCGGCTTTGGTAAGTGAGCTGCCAGCTTCCCCAGGCAGAAGAGTGTCCCAACTCTTGGTTTTCCATTACACAGACAGAGTGCAAGACGATGACTTGCAAAATGTCGCAGCTGGAACGCAACATAGAGACCATCATCAACACCTTCCACCAATACTCTGTGAAGCTGGGGCACCCAGACACCCTGAACCAGGGGGAATTCAAAGAGCTGGTGCGAAAAGATCTGCAAAATTTTCTCAAGGTAGGGCTGGACTCTGGCAGGTCTGACCCAGCCAGCTCTCACAGCCTTCTCTCCCCACCCGCAGAAGGAGAATAAGAATGAAAAGGTCATAGAACACATCATGGAGGACCTGGACACAAATGCAGACAAGCAGCTGAGCTTCGAGGAGTTCATCATGCTGATGGCGAGGCTAACCTGGGCCTCCCACGAGAAGATGCACGAGGGTGACGAGGGCCCTGGCCACCACCATAAGCCAGGCCTCGGGGAGGGCACCCCCTAAGACCACAGTGGCCAAGATCACAGTGGCCACGGCCACGGCCACAGTCATGGTGGCCACGGCCACAGCCACTAATCAGGAGGCCAGGCCACCCTGCCTCTACCCAACCAGGGCCCCGGGGCCTGTTATGTCAAACTGTCTTGGCTGTGGGGCTAGGGGCTGGGGCCAAATAAAGTCTCTTCCTCCAAGTCAGTGCTCTGTGTGCTTCTTCCACCTCTTC